TTTTCACTCATAGTTGCAAAATATCATGCCAATTGCCTTCTATGAGCTGTCATAAGCCACAGCCTAGAGATTCAATTCCATTTCAAGATTCAACCAAAGCCAACTCATCAACAAGAACATGTAAAAGACAGAAAAACCCACTACCGGCAGGCTGAAACAGATGCTGTGACGTGGCCCTGGCCTGTCATGGCGTGTCACAGCATGGCACAGGCCTATATCATGTTCCCTAGATTGCTGACTACCAACTAGTTACAGCTGACTCCAATCAGGTCGGGATTTGACCATCTCTGCACTGAACCTGCAATTGCAACTTTTAAAATTGAAACGCTGCTTCTCACCTCTCCTCCCTAGACTCTATTTCACAGAGGAAACCATCACAGGGAAAGCAAGCCCTTGTTTTTTCTTCCTTCTTTGCTTTGCTTTCTTTCTCTCCTTCCTTCTTTCTTTCCTTCCTCCCTCCCTCCCTCCCTCCCTCCTTCCTTCCTTCCTTCCTTCCTTCCTTCTTTCCTTTCTTCCTTCCTGCCTTCCCTTCTTTCTTTCTTTTTTTTGAGACAGGGTCTCACTGTCTGTCGCCCAGGCTGGAGTGCAGTGGCATGATCTAGGCTCATTGCAACCTCCGCCTCCCAGGTTCAAGTGATTCTCCTTTCTCAGCCTCCCAAGTAGCTGGGATTGCAGATACGTGCCCCCACGCCCGGCTAATTTTTGTATTTTTAGTAGAGGCAGGGTTTCACTATGTTGGCCAGACTTCTTTCCCTCCCTCCTCCAACTCTTCTTTTCTTCCTTGCTGTCTCCCTCCCTACCTTCCAACTTTTGGCTGTGTTGAATTTGTTGACTCATCCTGAACAAGCAGAAACTCCAATGATACTGTCACCTAAGAGAGAACTTTGCACAAGGTTGCCATGTTTAATAATTCATTCACAGAATCCTCAATCTCACAAAAGCCTGGAATGGATTTCCTGTTTGGTTATGGCAGGGAAGCTACTGTGGCCAGGCTCCAACTCCTCCCACTGTAGATAGCAGCAGCCTTCTTAAGCAGCCTGTGGCCGGGCACAGTAGCTCACACCTGTAATCCCAGCACTTTGGAAGGCCGAGGTGGGCGGATCACCTGAGCTCAGGAGTTTGAGACCAGCCTGTCTCTACTAACAATATAAAAATTAGCTGGGAGTCACGGTGGGCGCCTGTAATCCCAGCTACTCGGGAGGCTGAGGCAGGAGAATTGCTTGAACCCAGGAGACAGAGGTTGTAGTGAGCTGAGATCGCACCACTGCACTCTAGCCTTGGCAACAGTGCAAGACTGTCTCAAAAACAGCAACAGAGAGCAGGACGTGAGACTTCTACCTGCTCACTCAGAATCATTTCTGCACCAACCATGGCCACGTTTGTGGAGCTCAGTACCAAAGCCAAGATGCCCATTGTGGGCCTGGGCACTTGGAAGGTAAATATGCAAATCTTTGCACACCCTTCTTCCATATGTGATGAGCTTTTCTTTTGCCTTTCAGTCTCCTCTTGGCAAAGTGAAAGAAGCAGTGAAGGTGGCCATTGATGCAGGATATCGGCACATTGACTGTGCCTATGTCTATCAGAATGAACATGAAGTGGGGGAAGCCATCCAAGAGAAGATCCAAGAGAAGGCTGTGAAGCGGGAGGACCTGTTCATCGTCAGCAAGGTGCAATGGTGCATTTGGTGGGAGGCCTTCACGTATTAATAGCTCATTGCTACACTCTTTGCAGTTGTGGCCCACTTTCTTTGAGAGACCCCTTGTGAGGAAAGCCTTTGAGAAGACCCTCAAGGACCTGAAGCTGAGCTATCTGGACGTCTATCTTATTCACTGGCCACAGGGATTCAAGGTTTAAGACACTCTCTTTCTCAGCCTCTAGTTATTCCAGTAAACTTTTCATTCTGTGTTCACAGTCTGGGGATGACCTTTTCCCCAAAGATGATAAAGGTAATGCCATCGGTGGAAAAGCAACGTTCTTGGATGCCTGGGAGGTAGGTTCCCAGCTTCCTCTAAGTGTGCTGGGCTTTTTTTTTTTTTTTTTTTTTTTCTTTTGAGGCCCAGCTTATACTCTACCTGAAGGACTCCCCTGACAACTGCGGGCTGTATGTATCTCTTCTTTCTCTGCCCTTTCTGACTCTGTCTATGCCGCTGTGATGTTATCTGAGGCAGCCTCAGTGTCATGATTGATGGCTCCATAGAAGGGAACTCTAGCACTTTAATTGGACTATAAGAATCCCAGAAAAAGGGAGCACATTGTATACATTTACATCCTGACAACTTCTGGGCAGGATCTGGAACATGTAATAGATGGCTACTAAATACATATTGCACTGGAGGCTGCTGCTAACATGTATGGTATCTTTGGGCAAGTTTGGAAAATGCCCAATATAGGCTAAAAATTATACAAAGATTCCCTTCCTTGCGTGTCCATGCAGTTTCTGTACCAGGAAGCATGGCTGGATATGCAAACAGTGGGTCAGGCTTCAGTCCCACACAACTCCATGGCCGGGTGCCCCTATCAGGGTGTAATCTGAATGCATGACCTTCCTGCAAACCAAAGCATGCTTAGTGTGGGAGAGAGGGACTCAGGACCCACAAGTGAGGCTTCTCCGTATGCTGCAGCCTCTTCCTGACTAACACAGCTTGCCCAGGTTTGGGTGTGCAATGCACACACACAACAGCAGCTCCCTGCTATCATTTGGATTCATTAAAAATTAAATCATCTCATAAGCTTACAAATGTTGATTTTTATTTACTTTTTATTTTTTTGCATTACAAAACTTTCATATTTCCCCTGTGTACAGGAAGTTTAATTTTTTATGTGTTTCTTCACGTGTAAGGTGAGAGTGGCAAGAACATAAAATCTTTACCTGTTACTCCTAGTTTTTCTTGCGCTGGGGAGGGGCAGTAGGGCTGGAACCAGTCACTGATGGGCACCCAGGCCCTGGACTAAAATTTCCTGTGAATGCTTCGGCTAACCCTGTTACGGTGGATCCTTTAGCAATTTCTGCCCCAGGGAGGACTAAGGCAAGCCAGGGTCCCTGTAGTCCCTCTAGAGCTGCCCATAAGGTATTCCTTTCTATGATAGGCCATGGAGGAGCTGGTGGATG